GTGAGCTAGCTTACGGTTTTACCAAGTACCGTTTTTTTGTTTGTTTGTTTGTTTGTTTGTTTTTTGCGGGGGTGGAGGGCTACCAGCTTTATCAATATAATTCAGATACCATAACACTCATTTAAAGTGTACACTTCTGGCTGGGCACGGTGGCTCACGCCTGTACTCCCAGCACTTTGGGAGGCCAAGGTGGGAAGATTGCTTGAGCCCTGGAGGTTGAGACAAGCCTGGGCAACATAGCAATACCCCATTTGTTTCTTTTTTTTTTTTTTTTTTTTTTTTGAGACAGTGTCTCACTCTGTCACCCAGGCTGGAGTGCAGTGGTACAATCCCAGCTCACCACAACCTCCACCTCTGAGATTCAAGCAGTTCTCCTGCCTCAGCCTCCTGAGTAGCTGGGATTACAGGTGTCTGCCACCACACCCGGCTAATTTTTTGTATTTTTAGTAGAGACAGGGTTTCACCATATTGGTCAGGCTGGTCTCGAACTCCTGACCTCAAGTGATCTGCCCACCTCGGCCTCCCAAAGTGCTGAGGTTACAGGCATGATCCACCACACTCAGCCAGCAATACCCCATCTCTAAAAAAAAAAAAAAAAATTAGCCAGTCATGGTGGCGTCTGCCTGTAGTCCCAGCTACTGGGAGGCTGAGGTGGGAGGATCACTTGAGCCCAGGAGTTCAAGGCTGCAATGAGCTATAACTGTGTCACTGCACTCCAGCCTGGGTGACAGAACAAGACCCTGTCTCTAAAAATAAATAAATAAGATGTACACTTCAGTGGTTTTTAGAGTTTTGCAGCCGTCATTATGATCACCATCAATTTTATTTTATTTATTATTATTATTTTTTCCAAGACAGAGTCTCACTCTGTCACCCAGGCTGGAGTGCAGTAGCATAATCTTGACTCACTGCAAACTCCGCTTCCCAGCTTCAAGTAATTCTCCTGCCTCAGCCTCCCGAGTAGCTGGGATTACAGGTGCCCACCACCACACCCAGCTAATTTTTGTATTTTTAGTAGAGATGGGGTTTCGCCATGTTGGCCAGGCTGGTCATGGACTTCTGACCTCAAGTGATCCGCCTGCCTTGGCCTCCCAAGTGCTGGGATTCCAGGCGTGAGCCACCACGCCCTGCCACTATCAATCTTAGAACATTTTCATCACCCCCCAAAAGAAACTCCGTACCTATTCCCAGTCATTCCTCGTCTCCCCTCTAGCACTCTGGCTCTAGACAACCACCCGTCTGCTTCCTATCTCTATGGATTTGCCAATATTAGACATTTTGTAAAACTGATCATATAACATGTGACCTTTTGTGTCTGGCTTCTTTCCATAATGTTTTCAGGGTCCACCTATGTTGTAGCATATGTCAGGCTTTCATTCCTTTTCATGGCCGAATAATGTTCCATTGTATGGATGTGCCATGTTTATTTACCCATTCATCAGCTGATGGACACTTGGCTCCTTTTGGGTACTGGGAATAATGCTGCGAGGAACATTCACCTGCACGCGTTTTCATGTGGACATTGTGTTCATACCTCTTGAGCCGATCCAAGGACTGGAGTTGCTGGGTCCTATGGTAACTCTGTGTTAATGTTTTTGCGAAACTGCCAGAGTGTTTTCCAAAATGTCCGCAGCATTTTCCATTCCCACCAGCAGTGTAGGAGGGTTCCAGTTTCTTCCTATCCTTGTCAGCACTTGTTATTGGCTATTTCTTTGACTGCAGCCACCCACAAAATAACTTTAATAGACTGATTTTATTTATCCTCACATTCACTTCGTGAGCCTTTGTTTTGGTTCCACCACTGAGGGAAACTGAGGCTCAGGGTGATCGAGTCAGTGGTTGAAGACCCCATGGAGAGATACCTGGATCAGATACCTAAGGAACGCTGGGGCAGGGGGCCCCGTCTGCCTCGGCATCCCCAGGATTCTCGAGGCCTCTGGCTCCCTTGGAGAAAGGTTTGTCCCAACTGTCTGTCCAGAGATCAGGGAGTGACCCCATGCTGTCCCCTTGCCTTGGCAGGAGCTGGAGCTGGTGGAGGATGTGTGGCGAGGGGAGGCGCAGGACCTCCTCTCCCAGATCGCCCAGCTGCAGGAGGAGAACAAGCAGCTCATGACCAACCTCTCCCACAAGGATGTCAATTTCTCAGAGGAGGAGTTCCAGAAGCATGAAGGTAAGTGGGGGTCGGCGCCAATGCAAGGGGGCGCCATTCTCCCTTTTTTTTTTTTTTTGGACAGGTCTCTGTCTTCAACGCTGGAGTGCAGTGGCGCAATTATAGTTCACCATAGCCTCAACCTCCCAGGCTCAAAAGATTCTCCCACCTCAGTCTTCTAAGTAGCTGGGATGACAGGTGTGCACCACCACGCCTGGCTAAGTTTTAAAGGCTCACCTGCCGGTCTCACTTGCCCACCCAGGCATGTCAGAGCGGGAGCGACAGGTGATGAAGAAGCTGAAGGAGGTGGTGGACAAACAACGCGACGAGATCCGCGCCAAGGACAGGGAGCTGGGCCTGAAAAATGAGGACGTTGAGGCTGTGAGTGACACACCCCTGACCTGCGTCCACCCAGCCCCGCACAATGGTCTCCCTTTTTCTACAGTTACAGCAGCAGCAGACACGGCTGATGAAGATCAACCATGACCTTCGGCACCGGGTCACGGTGGTGGAGGCCCAGGGGAAAGCCCTGATCGAACAGAAGGTGGAGCTGGAGGCAGACCTGCAGACCAAGGAGCAGGAGATGGGCAGCCTGCGAGCAGAGCTGGGGAAGTTGCGAGAGAGGCTGCAGGGGGAGCACAGCCAGAATGGGGAGGAGGAGCCTGAGGTGAGCAGGAAGCTGGGTGCAGAGGTGGTAGCGAATTCATTAGCAGCATCTCTGCCTCCTCCAGACGGAGCCGGTGGGAGAGGAGAGCATCTCCGACGCAGAGAAGGTGGCCATGGATCTCAAGGACCCCAACCGCCCCCGGTTCACCCTGCAGGAGCTGCGGGACGTGCTGCACGAGAGGAACGAGCTCAAGTCCAAGGTGTTCTTGCTGCAGGAGGAGCTGGCTTACTATAAGAGGCAAGTGTCCCTGGGGCTGGATGGCCCGAGCTTCTTTTATCTCACGCCTCTCATCTCCTTCCAGTGAAGAAATGGAAGAGGAAAACCGAATACCCCAACCCCCACCCATCGCCCACCCGAGGACGTCCCCCCAGCCGGAGTCGGGCATCAAGCGACTGTAAGTGATGCGCTGCCAGCTTCTGCGCTCGGTCTCATTTCTGTGTTTGCTTTCCCTTCCAAAGGTTTAGCTTCTTCTCCCGAGATAAGAAGCGCCTGGCCAACACACAGAGAAACGTGCACATCCAGGAGTCCTTTGGACAGTGGGCAAACACCCACCGCGATGACGGTTACACAGAGCAAGGACAGGAAGCCCTGCAGCATCTGTGACCTTGGCCCATCTCCACCCTCCAACCTGGACTGCCCGCCACCAGCGCCTGCAACCGAACTGCAGCCCAGGGGTCATTGCTGCCTCAAGCCTCTCGGTGCAGATGCACCCTGAAAACTGACCCCTCAAACAGACTGTCTGATTTGAGGATGGACATTGAAAAACTGACGCCAAACTCTAAAGAAATGTTTATTTATACCCAGGGCTATCACTGTTTCTAATAGATGACTCTGATCCCGTAGGATATATATTTAATAATCCCACAAACGGAGGCCAGACTTCTGCGTTAACTTCAGTAACACAAGCTTCTTTAAGCCAAATACATCACTTGCCACTATCATTGCTGTTTGACTTGCTTTGTATAAAATGCTATGTGTAGAGGTTTTATTATCACAGGTGACATAGTTCAGCAGGAGGCATGGAAGGGCTAGATCTTCATTAGTTACATTCATGAAATTGTGATGGTAACGTATTATACAGAATGTATCCATCAGGCAGACAAGGGGTCTGAAGTCACAGGCTCAGTAGCCCAACTCAGACACAAAGCCACAGACAATATGGATGATGGTCCTCTTACCCAGAAACTGGAGACAACTTTGCAGGCACCCTGGCTGCGTTCCTGATAATGCCTAGAGCATGTAGCAATGTTCAAGGCAGGTGCCTTGGAATCTGCTGTGAGTTATGCAGTACTAACCAAACAAAGTTGCTAAGGATGAGATGTTGCAACATTTCTTGTGTGCACTTTTTTTTCCTGACATCTTTTTTTCCTTTTAGGATTCATTAAGTCATATACTTAGTCCCCTGCAAAGAAGAAGACAGATGTCCCAGAGCAGACTGAAAGCGGGGCGTGGGATCCTAGGCAATGCAGGAGGGCAGGTGGGGGAGCTGTAGCAGAACAAGGGTGCTAGGTGGGAAGCTGGCTTGGGGACCACACGTCTGGCTGACTCACAGGGCTATAGCAGCAGACAGAGAGCCAGATGCTCTACTGCAACTGGTGAGTTGGAGGCTTGCCCACATAACACTGTCTTTCTCTCCACCCGCCAAGCATCCAGGGCACAGGGCTGGTTGCTCACAGATTGAGCGAGGTAGCACCTCCTACCAGCACTCAAGTTTATCAGGGCCGCGTTCTAAACATTCTACTGAAGTTTGCTAAGAAACCATTAGGTGAGGCTGGGCACAGTGGCTCACGCCTGCTATCCCAGCACTTTGGGAGGCCGAGGCAGGTGGGTCACTTGAGGTCCGGAGTTCGAGACCAGCTTGGCCAACACGGTGAAACCCCATCTCTACAAAAATACAAAAAAATTAGCCAGGCGAGGTGGTGCATGCCTATAATCCCAGCTGCTCAGGAGGCCGAGACAGGAGAATTCCTTGAACCTAGGAGGCAGAGGTTGCAGTGAGCCTAGATCGTGCCATTGCACTCCAGCCTGGGCGACAGAGTGAGACTTCATCTAAAAAAAAAAAAAAAAAGAAAGAAAGAAACCATCAGGTGAATTTGCAGAATCTAGAATGGACTCTGCTTCCAGATTGCCGAAAAAAAGAAATGATCAGACAGGGTAATTATTGCTGCGTTAGAGCAGTGTTTCTCAAACCTGAGTGCCCATTAGAATTATTAGAATTTATTCTCAAAGAGTATAGAAGCAGGTATACTGATGAATTTCTCTCCCACCCCTGGCCACCTTTGTTGCCCTTCCAACAGGTAACCAAAATTGCCAGTTTCTTGGTTATCTTTCCTAAACACTAAATGTCTCTCTTTTTTTTGAGATAGTCTTGCTCTATTGCCCAAGCCAAAGTATAGTGGCACCATCTCTGCTCACTGCAACTTCCGCCTCTTGAGTTCAAGCAATTCTCATGCCTGAGCCTCCCAAGTAGCTGGGACTACATGTGTGTGCCACCATACCTGACTAATTTTTGTATTTTTAGTAAAGACGGGGTTTCACCATGTTGGCCAGGCTGGTCTCGAGGTCTCGAACTCCTGACCTCAAGTGATTCACCTGCCTTGGCCTCTCAAAGTGCTGGGATTACAGGTGTGAGCCACTGTGGCTGGCCTTTTTTTTTTTTTTTTTTTTGGACACAGGGTCTCACTCTGTCACCTAGGCTGGAGTACAGTGGCACTATCATAGCTCATTGCAGCTATGAACCCCTGGGCTCAAGCAATCCTCCCACCTCAGCCTCCCAAGTAGCTGGTACTACTGATGTGCACCACCATGCCCAGCTAATTATTTTTTGTAGAGACCAGGTCTTACTTTGTTGCCTAAGCTGGTCTCAAACTCCTGGGCTCAAGTGATCCTCACACCCCAGCCTCCCAAAGTGCTGGGAATTCAGGTGTGAGCCACCGTGCCTGGCCAAATGTCACTTTTTTGATAAGTCAGCAGATCCAGCTCTTGAGCACATCAGAGGCTAGATAATCGGGACAGAAAGGAAAAATCAATCCATCAGAAAGTTTATACATGCAATTATGTAAAATAAAATCAAGAACAAAAAGCATATATATATGTACATGTGTGTATATATTCCTTCT